CTAAGAAGATTAAATAAATCATTTGATTCCCATCACCTTCTTGACAAGAAATAATTAGACTTCTCAAAATCCTGAATGTACACTGTACATTCCTAAGAGAGCCTTCGCTAGCCTACCTATATTTTTAAATAAAATTTTCAAAGACAGGGACTGAATATTGTCCATTTTTCTGTCTCACACACTGCCCTCGTTCTTTTAAAAAATGACATTGTTTAAGTGTCTTCCTTGTGCCTTATCATGTGCAAAAGCCTCACTTGATGGAACCAACAATTCAGAGAGGAAGGTGCTAATAGGCCTGTTTTACAGTTGAGGATTTAGATTGTCTATATATAGTCTTTGAGGTCACTGGGCTCATAAACACAGAGCTCTTCTGATTCCAATTCAAAAAACTATTGGCTTATTTTAAAAACTGCCTTGTTACACAGTAGACATTTTAATTTCTAAGTGAAGAAGTTTAGTCACAATGATCATCACCACCAAATCTGAGGAAACCATCTTGATTCACTTATTAATCCTCCTAGCAGGGTTCTGCAGGCCACACAGCAACATGGGGTCAGGAATGAGGGCTGAGCAGAAGGGGAGGAGTGTATCCTAGGAAGGAAATGGTCTCTGACTCAATGCCACAAAGAAACCTGCCTAGCTGTGGAAGCAGGGCTTGGAAAACTATACTTGGGGATGGGAAGAAGCTGGAATAGCATACTTCCACAGGAAAGCTATGGCAAGGATCTCTGGTGTTCTCAGAAGTCACTCTTTGAGCCTTTGTCCAGGCACAAGCTCCTTAAGAATCCCCTGGCAGCTCCACGGGGACCAGCCTGGGGGGGGCTGTGACTGGTTAAAGCTCCTTTAGACCCCCTTCCCAGAGGGAGGTCTTGGGAGCTCCCAGTGCTTCCTTGGATTGTAGGGACAAGGAGGCAGGGGAATGTGAGGAATGACCCAGCACGTGCCTGGTTGTGCAAGAGCCACTTCCCGCTCTTCCCAGAGCCAAGCCTGAGCCTATAAAAGACATATTCAGCTCCAGCACCTCATCTGCTCTGACTTCCCCAGGACGTGTCTGTGCTCCTGTGTGTGACCAGGGTGAGTGGCAACCTGGGAGCCAGAGGGCACAGCAGCTAAAGGGTTTGACTATTTCGAATTTCAGGTTGAAAAAGTCGCACTGAGATGTCCTGCCAGCAAAACCAGCAGCAGTGCCAGCCCCCTCCCAAGTGCCCCCCAAAATGCCCACCCAAGTGTCCTCCAAAGTGCCGACCTCAGTGCCCAGCCCCATGCCCACCTCCAGTCTCTTCCTGCTGTGGTCCCAGCTCTGGGGGCTGCTGCGGCTCCAGCTCTGGGGGCTGCTGCAGCTCTGGGGGTGGCGGCTGCTGCCTGAGCCACCACAGGCCCCGTCTCTTCCACCGGCACCGGCACCAGAGCCCCGATTGTTGTGAGTGTGAACCTTCTGGGGGCTCTGGCTGCTGCCACAGCTCTGGGGACTGCTGCTGACCAGACCTCGAACATCACAGAGCAACCCTTATGGAGAAACTTGCAACCAGGACCTGTCCCAGAGTGATGCTTCTCCTGCCCCTTTTTCTCCTTTCCTTGGGCTGACACACCTTGTGAGGTGTTTTGTCTGTTGTCATGGCCCAAGAGCCCATCCTGGATCCTGATCTTACCTTCCCACTTTACCTCATACAACAATAAAGCTCTTTTGCCTCTTCGTGAAGTACCCTGGCCATTGTCAATTCTTCTATTCTT